GGGCACCCATCCCCGCTGCAAAGCGCCCGGGCCAGGCGCGGCTTGCTCCGGGTCGGGGCGAGCTCGCTGCCCTCTGCGGCAGACAGCGATGCGCGCTCCCCGCCCCAGCTCCCGGCTCGCCCGGCGGCCCGCGCGCCCTCCCGGTGCAGCATGCGGGCGCTGTGACGTTCTCGGATAAATGCCGTGTAACTGTGTAGGCGAATGAGAGCTAAAAATAAGAACGGAAAATCTATCATTAAGGTATCATTGCGCCAGCGCAGCTATTTGAAGGCTCCCATGGTCCCCGGCGCCTGCGTTTGAAGCCCGCCTTCAGGCTTTGGGGGGTATTTGCAGAAAACTCCCAGCAGCGGCTCGCCAACCAGACCTCAGGGTGCACGGGGGGTGGCGCCGGTAATTATGGCAACTCTCAAAATAAAATAATATAAAATAAAGTAACCAACGTTCACCAACCACCACCCCATCTCACCCCCTGTACTGTCCTCAGGTAGCTGGGGAAGCCGCCGGGAGTGCAGCCGGATGCTGGAATTCAATGTGACCCGGCTGACTATGCAAAGACTAGGACTGGACGCTTTTGCAGCTCTATTTCGCCACCCACCTTCCTCCTTCCACCTCGTATTAGAAATAAAGTGGGGGGGGGGGGCGAGCCTTTGGAGGAGAAAATGACAACTGGCACTTAACCCCAGGTCTACAGTGCGCCGCGGTGGGGCGCAAAGACGCAAACTCCCGGGATGGCGAGCCTTCGGGGTTTCATTGGGTTAAACGAAAATTGATCTGATTTGCTTTTTAACATCCGAGGGAGAGAAGGGGAGATGAGGGGAGGGAGGGCAGGGTTTGAGTGTGTGCGTGTGCGTGTGCGTGTGTGTGTGTCTGGGGAGGGGGAGGAGGCACCAAGTTGCAGCCTGCGCGCGGCTCTGCGCCTCGGCGGGGCTGCGTGCGTGTGTCCCTGTCCGCGCTGCTGAAACGGGCTCTTCGAGGGATCGGCGTCACATGACTCCGCCTGCCCCTCGCCAGCGCGCAGATCGCCAGTCCCTCAGTTTGCCCGGCACCGGAGGAGGGTCGGGCGGCATCTTCCGGGTACTGGGGCTCTGCGGAGCGGAGAAGAGGTTCCAGCGGGGAATGGTATATCTGGATTCAAGAAGCCGCGGCTCGGCGCCAGATCCTGGAGTGTAGATATTTGGGGGGAGGGGAGAGCTAGAGGGAGCGAGCGAGCGAGCGCCAGAGAGAGGCAGCGCGCAGCGCGCACGGACGGGGGGCTGCTGCGCGGAGAAGATGTAAGCGCGTGGGGTCTCGCTGGCCTCTGAGCACCATGCAGAAGGGGATCCGGCTGAATGATGGCCACGTCGCGTCCCTGGGACTGCTGGCGCGCAAGGACGGCACGCGCAAAGGCTACCTGAGCAAGCGGAGTTCGGACAACACAAAATGGCAAACCAAGTGGTTCGCGCTGCTGCAGAACCTGCTCTTCTACTTCGAGAGCGACTCGAGCTCGCGGCCCTCGGGGCTTTACCTGCTGGAGGGCTGCGTCTGCGACCGCGCGCCCTCCCCCAAGCCGGCGCTGTCGGCCAAGGAGCCGCTGGAGAAACAGGTGAGGCGAGCGTCGCGTCCTGACCTCCCTGCTGGTAATTGGAGATGTCTTCTTCTTGATACAGCATTACTTCACGGTGAACTTCAGCCATGAGAACCAGAAAGCCTTGGAGCTGAGGACAGAGGACGCAAAAGATTGTGACGAATGGGTGGCAGCCATTGCACATGCCAGGTATGTCTCCTTGCCCAGGGCAGGAAGCCCCTGCATCTTACCTGCCATGTCCATCTGTCCACAGCTACAGGACCCTCGCCACAGAGCATGAGGCATTAATGCAGAAATACCTGCACCTGCTGCAGATCGTGGAGACAGAGAAGACCGTGGCCAAGCAGCTTCGGCAGCAGATCGAGGATGGGGAGATCGAGATCGAGCGGCTGAAGGCAGAGGTGACTGCGGGCTGGGGGGTGGGCCCAGGCCCCCCTCACAGGCTGACCTGTGTTGCTGTTGCAGATCACATCCCTGCTCAAGGACAATGAGCGCATCCAGTCCACCCAGACTGTCGCCCCCAACGATGAAGACAGCGACATCAAGAAAATTAAGAAGGTCAGTGCTATCCCTCTGGGTGGCCTTCTTTGAGGAGCCTCTCCCCACCGGTCTTGCTGCTCAGGTGCAGAGCTTCCTGCGGGGCTGGCTGTGCCGGCGGAAGTGGAAGACCATCATCCAGGACTACATCCGGTCACCCCATGCTGACAGCATGCGCAAGAGGAACCAGGTGGTGTTCAGCATGCTGGAGGCTGAGGCTGAGTACGTGCAGCAGCTGCACATCCTTGTCAACAATTTCCTGCGCCCGCTGCGGATGGCCGCCAGCTCCAAGAAGCCTCCCATCACACACGACGACGTCAGCAGCATCTTCCTGAACAGGTGAGCACCCCTAAAGGTTGGCCAAGGCAGGAGGGCAGAGCTGACCCTGTGCTTTCTCTTTCAGCGAAACCATCATGTTTTTACATCAGATCTTTTACCAAGGCCTGAAGGCCCGCATCTCCAGCTGGCCCACGCTGGTCCTGGGTGAGTAGTCAGCCCTCACTGCGGCCCCCAGACTAGCCACCCGCTGACTGCCTCGTCCTTCCAGCTGACCTATTTGACATCCTGCTGCCCATGCTCAACATCTACCAAGAGTTCGTCCGCAACCACCAGTACAGCCTGCAGATCCTGGCCCACTGCAAGCAGAACCGTGACTTCGACAAGCTGCTGAAGCACTACGAGGCCAAGCCTGACTGCGAGGAGAGGACGCTGGAGACCTTCCTCACCTACCCCATGTTCCAGGTGGCGTCCGGCCCTGCCTGGGTGGGGTAGAGTCTCCACCCTCACCTCTCCCACCTGCCCGCAGATCCCCAGGTACATCCTGACCCTCCATGAGCTCCTGGCCCACACGCCTCATGAGCACGTTGAGCGCAACAGCCTGGACTACGCCAAGTCCAAACTGGAGGAGCTGTCCAGGTGAGGCCTGGCTCTTCAGTGCACCAGACCGGGTCTCTGACTGTGCAGTTTCCCATCCCCACAGAATAATGCACGATGAAGTAAGTGAGACGGAGAACATCCGGAAAAACCTGGCCATCGAGCGCATGATCATCGAAGGCTGTGAGATCCTCCTGGACACCAGCCAGACCTTTGTGAGACAAGGTATGGCCTCTGCACCCTGTCTCCCCTGCCCCATGGGCTCAGGGTCTCTCTCCTCCACCCACAGGTTCCCTCATTCAGGTGCCCATGTCTGAAAAGGGCAAGATCACCAGGGGGCGCCTGGGGTCTCTCTCCCTAAAGAAAGAGGGCGAGCGACAGTGCTTCCTGTTTTCTAAGCATCTGATTATCTGTACCAGAGGCTCTGGAGGGAAGCTTCACTTGACCAAGGTAAGGGCTACGGGAGAGGGGCTTGGGGGCTGAATCCAAAGCAGCCCCTGCTGCTCTTTTTCAGAATGGAGTCATATCCCTCATTGACTGCACTTTATTGGAGGAGCCAGAAAGCACGGAGGAGGAAGGTGAGTGTGAAAGCTGCATGTGCGCATGTGTGATGCTGCTAACTTTATGTTTTACAACTGGAAGCCAAAGGATCCGGCCAAGACATAGATCACTTGGATTTTAAAATCGGGGTGGAGCCAAAGGATTCCCCGCCCTTTACAGTCATCCTAGTGGCCTCGTCCAGACAGGAGAAGGCAGCGTGGACCAGTGACATCAGCCAGGTGAGTAGCGTCACCTGTTCCTGAAAGCGAGTCTCTGACCCTGGGGTCCTCTCTCTGATTCCAGTGTGTGGATAACATCCGATGCAATGGGCTCATGATGAACGCATTTGAAGAAAATTCCAAGGTCACTGTGCCGCAGATGATCAAGTAAGTGCCCTTAACCCCATCTTGACCAGGCACTTACCAATCTAAAGCCTGGTTTTCTTCACAGGAGGACCAGGGAGGGGACCAGGGAAGCAGAAATGAGCAGGTGGGGTCTCCGTCCTCGGGAAATTCATCGTTACATCACCTCTGCATCCTTCCTCCCCTCTCAGGTCCGACGCCTCCTTATATTGTGATGATGTTGACATTCGCTTCAGCAAAACCATGAACTCCTGCAAAGTGCTGCAGATCCGCTACGCCAGTGTGGAGCGGCTGCTGGAGAGGCTGACGGACCTGCGCTTCCTGAGCATCGACTTCCTCAACACCTTCCTGCACTCCTACCGCGTCTTCACCACCGCCATCGTGGTCCTGGACAAGCTCATTACCATCTACAAGAAGCCTATCAGTGCCATTCCTGCCAGGTGGCTGAGGTGCCCTCCTCCTCCCATGCCCGGAGAGCTTCAACTGTCATTTTCACCCCCGCCCTCCCCACAGGTCGCTGGAGCTCCTGTTTGCCAGTGGCCAGAACAATAAGCTCCTGTACGGTGAACCCCCCAAGTCCCCGCGCGCCACCCGCAAGTTCTCCTCGCCGCCACCTCTGTCCATCACCAAGACATCGTCACCGAGCCGCCGGCGGAAGCTCTCCCTGAACATCCCCATCATCACTGGCGGCAAGGCCCTGGACCTGGCCGCCCTCAGCTGCAACTCCAATGGCTACACCAGCATGTACTCGGCCATGTCACCCTTCAGCAAGGCCACGCTGGACACCAGCAAGCTCTATGTGTCCAGCAGCTTCACCAACAAGATTCCAGATGAGGGCGATACGACCCCTGAGAAGCCCGAAGACCCTTCAGCGCTCAGCAAGCAGAGTGAGTGGCCATGCCGTCGGAGCTGCCCCCCAAAAAGTAAAATTATTTATTTCTTTTCTCCCAGGCTCAGAAGTCTCCATGAGAGAGGAGTCAGATATTGATCAAAACCAGAGTGATGATGGTGATACTGAAACATCACCAACTAAATCTCCAACAACACCCAAATCAGTCAAAAACAAAAATTCTTCAGGTACAATGCACCAATTCAAAACCACAAATAGAACAGCTGAGGGTTGGTTCCCTCCTCTCTGCAGAGTTCCCACTCTTTTCCTATAACAATGGAGTCGTCATGACCTCCTGTCGTGAACTGGACAATAACCGCAGTGCCTTGTCGGCCGCCTCTGCCTTTGCCATAGCAACCGCCGGGGCCAACGAGGGCACCCCAAACAAGGAGAAGTACCGGAGGATGTCCTTAGCCAGTGCAGGTATGTGGGGTGTTCTCCACTCACAGGGTCCTTCCTCTCTCCCCTCTGCCACGCATGCTGCCAGGGTTTCCCCCAGACCAGAGGAATGGAGACAAGGAGTTTGTGATCCGCAGAGCAGCCACCAATCGTGTCTTGAACGTGCTCCGCCACTGGGTGTCCAAGCACTCTCAGGTGGGTGGGAGCCCTCCCTGGGCAGGCTGCTGAACCAGAGCCACCCATCACACCTTCCCGGCAGGACTTTGAGACCAACGATGAGCTCAAATGCAAGGTGATCGGCTTCCTGGAAGAAGTCATGCACGACCCGGAGCTCCTGACCCAGGAGCGGAAGGCTGCAGCCAACATCATCAGGTAAAGGCAGTACCTGGTTCCTGGCTCAGAACGGGGCTCACCGTGCCTTCTCGCTCCTGCCTAGGACTCTGACCCAGGAGGACCCAGGTGACAACCAGATCACGCTGGAGGAGATCACGCAGATGGTGAGCTGGGCCTGCCCTCTTGCTTTCCAAGGCTCAAAATGTTGCTCCCCCAACTCAAAACCAGGCTGAAGGCGTGAAGGCTGAGCCCTTTGAAAACCACTCAGCCCTGGAGATCGCGGAGCAGCTGACCCTGCTAGATCACCTCGTCTTCAAGAAGATTCCTTATGAGTAAGTGTTGCAGGCACCACCCGCCTCCCCCCCCTCCACCTGGGTCTCCCCTTACTTCCTACAGGGAGTTCTTCGGACAAGGATGGATGAAACTGGAAAAGAATGAAAGGACCCCTTATATCATGAAAACCACTAAGCACTTCAATGACGTGAGTATGGATGGGAGCGCCTCTCTCACTGGCTTTTTCCCTGTCTTATTGCATCGGCTTAAAGATCAGTAACTTGATTGCTTCAGAAATCATCCGCAATGAGGACATCAACGCCAGGGTGAGCGCCATCGAGAAGTGGGTGGCCGTAGCTGACATATGCCGCTGCCTCCACAACTACAATGCCGTACTGGAGATCACCTCGTCCATGAACCGCAGTGCAATCTTCCGGCTCAAAAAGACGTGGCTCAAAGTCTCTAAGCAGGTGCGGGCAGGAGGCTGGCACCACTGCCTCCCGTGTGTTAGTAAATGCTTCTGCTTCCTTCTAGACTAAAGCTTTGATTGATAAGCTCCAAAAGCTTGTGTCATCTGAGGGCAGATTTAAGAATCTCAGAGAAGCTCTGAAAAAGTAAGTGTGTGTCGTTTTGTCGCTGTTATTTTCTTGACCATCTCCACTTTGTTTGTGTCCTCAGACAGATGTTGCACCCATCTGTGCTGTCCAGCCGTCTCTCTTCTGCCTGGGCTCCCGAGAGCCCCTGTGGACTGTGCTTGTGGGGAGCTGCCCCCTCCGTGCATTCACCAACTTGTCCGTCCGTCCGCCCCCGGGGCACCACTCCATCCACCTCCTCACATGGCTGGCTTCCTCGTCTGCCGCCGCCACCACCGCTGCCTCCACTGCCTCTGGGGCCCCCCATTCTGTCTGAGTCCCCACCCTGACCGTCTTCCCTCTTTCAGGTGGCCTGTGGGCCCGTGTAAGTGTCTCTCCCACATTCCCCTGCTCCCTGCAGCACAGGGCAGAGGTGGCCTGCGGGCCTCTGGAAGCTAAGAGCTTTATGCAAACCAGGTTCTGGACTTGCAGAGACATAGGCAGGGCACACAGAGGAGGGAGGGACTGGGGAAACCTGGGGCAAATGCTTCCCGCACCCCCTCTCCTGAGGCTCTAAGGTTTTCACAAAGAGCGGTGTTGCATGAATACTGAGCGTCTGTTTCACTAGGCAGGGGACGGGGGCAAGAGTAGCGAGGTGGCAGTCCATGGGCATAGCCAATGACCTCCCCAGAGAAGGAGTCCTGCTATGGGCCTCACCATGTTGGTCTGCAGCCCATTCATACGTCCCAGGCATCTTTTTTTAGCTTTTCATTAAGATATCCAATTCGGGCTAGGCACAGTGGCTCATGCCTATAATCCCAGCACTTTAGGAGGCCGAGGTGGGCAGATCACTTGAGGTCAGGAGCTAGAAACCAACCTTGCCAACATGGCAAAACCCTGTCTCTACTGAAAATACAAAAATTAGCCAGGCGTGGTGGCACATGCCTATAATCCCAGCTACTTGGGAGGCTGAAGCACGAGAATCGCTTGAGCCCAGGAGGCAGAAGTTGCAGCGAGCTGAGATCGTGCCACTGCACTCCAGTCTAGGTGACAGAACAAGACTGTCTCAAAAAAAAAAAAAAAAAAAAAAAACAAAAGAAAAGAAAAAGAAAAAGAAGAAAAAATATCCAATTTCTGCCAGCATCCAGGCTGGAGAATGGCCTTATTGCATTTCCCAGCCGAGACTTCACCACCAAACACCCCACTAGCCACTCTCTTAAATGTCCCTTGCCCCACCTGCAACAGCCCTAACTATGTGTGCCCCTTCAGTCCCTGCCAGATGCCCTGAGAGTGGCCTCATCTCCCCTTCTCATTCCCCAAGCCTACATACTGGCAAAGTCCTATGCCTGTTCCCTCCTCCCAACCTCCCAGCAATCGGAACCTTCCCCCAGCTCCAGGCAACAAGAATTTGGTTGAAAACTGAATTTAGTAGCAAAATGTGGTCACCAGCATTTTTGGGGCCGATTCCAGTTTTGACTACCCTGTCTAATCTCAACCGAGCACACACTTGCATATCTGCACCTTTTGTGTTTAATTTGAATAGGAAGCCCTTGATTTAGAGGAACACGGGGGACAGGCTGTTATTGTAGGCTGCTGCAGTGAAAGCCTTTCCCCTTTGTTCCCCTGAATTAAGGATGGGAACAGCCATGGAGGAGCGTGTCAGCTAGCTGACTGCCAGGCCATCCCCTATACCCTTTAATCAGGGTGAGAATCAATTTATCTACATGGATGTCATGAGCCCAAAGGCTGAGCTCTAGAGTCTCAGGGGTTCCAGCAAAGCCAAGTATCTATCTCTATCTTTATTCTCTGCCTGTGACCACAGAGCAGCCTAGCAACCCAGTGGTAAAATGGGACTTTCCACCCCCACCCCATCGCAGTTTTGTTTTTCAAAGACTACTTACCTGATCACCCTGTACCTCGTGCCAGAACCTTGGACCCTGGCCCCAGGGGATTCAGCCCACACAGCCCAGCCTCAAGGGCCCTCATGCCCTCCCTGAATGCCCTTCCCCAGGCCTCAAGATGGGAGAGAGGAGATCCCCAACCACAGCCGGCAGAAACTTGTAAGAGAGAATAGCCCATCCCACAGCCAGGGCAGTACAGGGAAGAGAGAAGTTGGAGAGAAAGAGGAAGGGGAGGTGGACTCATTGCTTGTCTCGGGTTGGTTTCCTGGAGTTTGGTGTAGAGCATGGGCAGCTGCCTCTTGCCAGCAGCAGCTGGTCCCCCATAATCTCCCTTATTCCATTTAACATCATCAGGAGCGTCTTGGTGGAAAGAAACATCCAGTTTGGGGGCTCCAAACAACCACAGGCAAGGCCAGGTGTCACCAGCATGGGAGTGCGACAGCGAGGCCTTGCCCAGAAACCAGAAGCAGCTTTCAGGCTAGGGGTGGGACACTTTCCTCTCTGCTCCCTAAAATGCTAGCTGCAGGCCCGTGAGGGCTCTGCCAGAAGAGGAAGCCACCCCCGTATCAGCTCTGCTTGATAGGCCCTGCCAAGGGCAAGACTGGACCTCACCCGAGAGAGGCCAAAAGGCCAATATGGAAGGTTCAGGACTTGCCTGTTGTTGGGTGTCTTGCCTGCAGGAAGCCCCAACATGCTTCCCTTTTCATTCAGAGGCTCGGTGTGGCTCAGTCCCTATGCCGTGTGTCCCTGTGGGGCCCTCCAGCAGTCCTCTGTCCCAATCTGGCAACTCCATACATTTGCCCACATGGCTCTGGATTTCGGATGGGTGTGTGTGTGTGTGTGTGTGTGTGTTTGATTGAGTGTTCTCTTGTCCCCTCCTTCATGGCCCCTCACTATAGAGCAAGCTTGTCCAACCCGTGGCCTAAGGGCCGCATATGGCCCAGGATGGTTTTAAATGCAGCCCAACACAAATTGGTAAACTTTCTTAAAACATTAAGAGATTTTTTTGTGATTTTTTTCCAGCTTATTAGCTATCGTTAGTGTGTTAGTGTATTTTACGTGTGGCCCAAGACAATTCTTCTTCCAATGCGGCCAGGGAAGCGAAAAGATTGGCCACCCCTGCCATAGAGGTAGTAAATAGGGACAGAGGTTAGTACTGGGGCTGGGCGTGCTACTTGCAAGTGATTCGATTGCAAATCCACCACCTTCCCACAGCTGAACCATGACTCCCCATAAATACCAGGGGAAGTCGACCCTCAGTGATCAGAGGACCTCTGATCCTTTTCACTGATCTGGGTGGTCAGAAACCCCCAAAAGCCTTGAGAAACACTCTGAGTCCTTTGGTCATTTGCAGTCAGCTTGCAGTCACCAGGCCTCCCGTTCTCCCTTCCATCCTTAGAGCACTCCACGGCTACCTGGCTACTGTCACACATGCAGGGTGAAGGGGGAGAGCACCTCTCAGAACCCACCGGTCAGCACTGCCACAGCCTTACGACTCCAGAGTTACTTCTCAGATCTTTGGATTATTTCTCCATCAGACTCATAAGCCTGGGCTTCAGACTTGGAGTATGATAGAAAGGAAATGAAGAGCTGGCCGGGCACAGTGGCTCACACCTGTAATCTGAGCACTTTGGGAAGCTGAGGCGAGCAGATCACTTGAGCTTAGGAGTTCTAGACCAGCCTGGGCAACATGGCAAAAATACAAAATTTCTGTCCCTACCAAAAATACAAAAATTCGCTGGGTATGGTGGTGCATGCATGTAGTCCAGCTACTTAGGAGGCTGAGGCAGGAGGACCATTGGAGCCTGAGAAGTCAAGGCTGCAGTGAGCTGTGATTGTGCCACTGCACTCCAGTCTAGGTAACAGAGTGAGACCCTGCCTCAAAAAAAAAAAAAAGAAAAAGAAAGGAAGGAAATGAAGACCTGTGCATGTAATAATCATGGACTGGAAGGGATGGAAGGATGCAAAGCAGCCCCTCCAGTGGCTGGATGCTCCTTACTCTTTTCTTTTTTTTTTTAATCACAAAGCACAGTAAATATATATATTTGAAACTACAAGCCTGTATACAAATGCATATATGCATCACAGGAACAAAAATTCCACAAAACAATATATACCTTTATTTCATTTGATGAAGTCAGATATTTTCTTTTTCACTTGTTATTTTTATTTGTTTTCAATTAAATAGAGATGGGGTCTCACTATGTTGCTCAGGCTGGTCTTGAACCGTTGGACTCAAGTGATCCTCCCACCTCAACCTCTCAAATCCCACTGCCTGGGATTACAGGAGTGAGCCACCACTCGGCCCTTTTTCACTTTTTAAAAATTCTGGTCTACACCTTCTAAATTGATTTCAACACCCATGAAAGGGTCAGCCCTACATTTGGAAAAACACTTCTGTCTGCTGTGTCCCTAACGCCAGGCCTCTGCCTCCTTCACGACTTTGCCATACTGTGCCAACTGTATTTGTGTTTACCTAACAGCCTCTTTAAATTAATTCACTTTTTCCCAAAAAGAAATAAGAAGGAAATTTTGTATCATGGCAAATGGAAAACCAGCTTACTTGCTGTAAATACAAGAATGCCATTTAAAAATATATGGTAAAAACAAAATAATGTTTTTGAATTCTGGCCAAATACTGATGTTTGCCAACACTCTGATTCTGACACCTGTTGCTATTTGTCTAAAAAGAGAAAATGTGAAAGGAGGAGAATGGCAAGTATCAAAAGTGTCAAAGTCACACTATCACCAAATGAGGCGCTCTCCCTGAGCAGAAGGGAAAAAAGTAAAAATCCAATGTTTCTTACCACGTGAATTCATGTTATTTAATATCGTGCCTGT